GAGGAAAACTGGTCTGGTTGGGAACATCTGGGAATTCTCCTTGCTTTTCTGGTAGGGAAGCGACCGACCAAACATTTATTGGGCACTACTCCTTGCCAAGCCTTCTAGGCTTTGGCAGGCCAATGGGGAGCCGGGGGGAGGGCTGGCAAACCTGTTAGTTGTTCAAGGACACAAAGGGGGCTTTATAAGATGGCCTAATCAGAGCCCTTAAACGTGGGTTCGCAAAATGGTTCATTCCCGCCCTTTCACCCACCCCCTCCCACCCCAGACGCAAAGCATATGTTAAAAACACTTAAGTGCATACAGAAGGCGCTTGGCTCAGGGTACACAGGGCAAGAAGCCTCGGATCCCAGCTCCCTTTAACACACATTTTTTCAACGCCGTTCTGGACCGAGACTGTCCGGGGCACTGGGTGCTGCAGGACCCGGCTCCCAGTACTCCTAGCAGAAGACCCTCTGATGAAATGGCCCATGACAAAATGACCACCATAACCGTTCCTTCAGTAAGCCAGGTAGACGTGCTCACAGCTTGCTGGGAAGTCTTCTTTCGGAGATTTCTGCAGTTTTCTCCTTCACCTTACAGCCTAACAAAGGGTGGGCCGGGGGTCGGCTAGGACAGAAAGCAGCGGGAAAAGCGGCTCCACGTGTTCCATCTCTGGCCTCGGCCTTCAGCCCCCAGGTTCGGTAACCACTGGGCGTGGCGAGTCCGGGTAACCCGCAGTCCCTCGCGCCCGTCCAGGTGCGGGTTGCTCCGGTAGCCGGACTCCCTTTTCCTATATACTTTCCTTTTGAGCTTTTGCTAAAATCTGGAGACGTGGAATCCACCCGCGGAAACTCCGAGCCCCTCCGACTGAGCATGCGCCATCGCCAGGCGGCTTTTGGTCACAGGCTCCCGAGTTCTCCTAGCTGGGGCTGCGGAGCTGGGGGGAGGGAAGAGAGGAAAGGGGAGGGGGTGCCTGGAGAGGCGGAGGCTCGCGCGCCTGCGCATCCAGCTCCAGGGACCCTAGGTTTTCTATGGGATTCCCAATCTGCAGCAGAGATTTACCCGAGCGTGTTGCGGCAGCGGCTGGGCTTGCAAGGCGCGATCCAAGAGGGATTTAAGCAGCCCAGAGCTCCAGAGAAAAAGAGAGCGAGAGAGAACCACACACAGAGACGGCTTAAGCGTTTACCCGAATTAAATATATATTTTTAAAAAGAACTGTTGAGTTTTATCATTTTCGTTAAGTGACCGTGCGCAGCGCTGTAACTGTAAGTGGAAAATACAATCTTCGTTGCATTTCAGCGCTAATTGAATTAATTTGCTTTTCTTCAGGCAGGATGGGGAAGCAGAATAGCAAACTGGCCCCTGAAGTGATGGAGGACCTGGTGAAGAGCACAGAGTTTAATGAGCATGAACTCAAGCAGTGGTACAAAGGATTTCTCAAGGACTGTCCAAGTGGGAGGCTAAATCTCGAGGAATTTCAGCAGCTCTATGTGAAGGTAAGTTGTTTTTCAACCTTGTTTTTATTCCTCGACACCTGACTGCGCGTGTTCTCCTTTGCAGTTCTTTCCTTATGGAGACGCCTCCAAGTTTGCCCAGCATGCCTTCCGAACCTTCGACAAGAATGGGGACGGCACCATTGACTTCCGAGAGTTCATCTGCGCTCTGTCCATCACCTCCAGGGGCAGCTTTGAGCAGAAGCTGAACTGGGCCTTCAATATGTATGACCTGGATGGTGATGGCAAGATCACCCGAGTGGAGATGCTGGAGATCATCGAGGTGAGGCCCGGGGTGTGGTTGGCGGGTGGTGGCTGGACTTCTCCTGCTTCTGTCCCCGCTGCAGCACAGTGCTGGGGAGGTCCCAGAACCAAGCCATGGGGCCCGTACTGTCGTGACGGTGGCATTGTCATCTGCCATTCACTCACTACTGGATCTCCCACGAACCTGTCTTACTGTGCACACAGGATGTCATGGGCTGTTTCTCTGGCACTTGGTGTATCTCTGCTCTGCCTCACTCCAGCTGCGCCTAGTGGGGACCCGAGGCTGTCAGGGGCTCCCGGGACATCCTTCCAGGTTCTGGTCATTCCACAGCAAGCAGGCTTTGCGTAATATCACCTACAATGCTTTTTTCCCCAAGGCTATCTACAAAATGGTAGGCACTGTGATCATGATGAAAATGAATGAGGATGGCCTGACGCCTGAGCAGCGAGTAGACAAGATTTTCAGCAAGATGGATAAGAACAAAGATGACCAGATTACACTGGATGAATTCAAAGAAGCTGCAAAGAGCGACCCTTCCATTGTATTACTTCTGCAGTGCGACATCCAGAAATGAGCTGATGTCAATGCTATGGACTGCACAAAAGTCTCAATGTTCCATTCAGTCTGCAGCTATTCACACACACACACACACACACACACACACACACACACACACACACAAATATTGCTTGGACTACCTATAAATGGACTTGCTTCTTGTGTTTGAAACACTCGTGTGCATGAGAATGTCATTTGCTAATGAATTTTAAAAGCATATATAAAACAAAACAAACAACCTGCCACAATGTGATATGTGTAATATCATTTCATAAAAATCCCTCTTCCTCCAAAGCCTGGGCAGAAATGTGCTGCAAAGAGTTATATGACTTCTTGTTCATGTTTTGCTAATGCTCGTATCTCCTTGATTACATAATGTTAGTAGCACTGAGACCCCCATGGTAATGTAACTTAATTATAAGCTATGTCACTACCCTCCTGTAAAATACTATTGGACAGACACAGAGGGACCCTTGGCTCCTGTGTCTGGTCCACACACCACAGAAGCTTGTATTATCAGTGAATATAAATGTACTACATTTGCATGCCTTTTGGGTTTGCCTTAATTCTTACCTCATTTGCATCCTATCGATCTGGAAAGAGCTGTTTTGGATGAATGCAGTATAAAATGTAAAAACCCTGCTAAATGACTTATTGATTAAGTATATCTATCTATATATACATATACACAAAGATATTATTTATCGAAAGTAAAAAAGATGGAAGTGTATTGGTTTCTGTTTGAATTTTCAAAGGCTTCCAATGTGGTGGCAATAAATGTCCCAAATAAATTTATAACAATTGATTTTCCCCCTAATTCTTATTTTATAATTTTAAAATTGCAGCAGTTGCTAGCAACAACTTACTAAATCTACTCTTAAATATACAACTTTGGAATTTGAAGAATTAATGACAACAAAAGGGAAAAAAGCAACTTTCCAACTTTTCATCCAGGCTCCCAAAAGAGGGACAACGAACATGGCATGTGAAAAGTAAAACAGATTTGTTCATTCCGAAAAAAAAATGTTCATTCTATGACAATAAATTTTATCTCAGTGTGACTTTGGTGCTAACAACGTATGTTCAGTGCAACTACGTGGAGCTGTGCACACACAGCAGGTAGGCTGCAGGTGTCCCCCAACATAAGTCAGTAGGAAAGAAGACATCTGTCTTCCCAAATCTAAAGTAGGCAAAAAATAACAGAAGTAGCTATTTTTAATAACAGAACAGAACTCTGACTCTTTTGATCTTGAAGGAGGCAGAAGAGATTCCATCAAAACCTCTAAAAGCAGGTTTGCATTTTCAGAACATGCCCCCCTAGAGAGTTGAGTTTTTTACACAGCACTACCCGGTAGTACTTTCTCTGATGATGGGAAGGTCTACATCTGCACAGCACGCTAGCTATAACTGCACATATGGCTACTGAGCACTTCAAGTATGGCTAGCGTGACTAAGGAACTGAATTTTATACTGTAATTAAGTGTAATTTGCCACATATAGCTAGTGGCTTTAGTAACAGACAGTTTAGTGCTATATTATTTATTCAAGTACTTTTTATCAAATTCGTTTTTTACCGAATTCGTTTTTTACCATTCTTTATTTGTCTTAGGATCATTACATAACACTAAACTAGGGTCTAATGATTCTATTCATTCATTTAACAAGAAATGGT